TAAGAGGAAACATAAATGGCTCAGAAACATATGGGAAGACACTTAACCTCTTTGGTAATTAGGAAAATACAAATTAAAAGGACAATGAGACACAAGAGTCAGCTAGGACATGGAACAATGGAAATTCTCATACCCTGCTTATCGAGGGCACAAATCGCTTACAACTATGTTGGAAAACATTTTGGCATTAGTAAAGCTGAACATATACATACTCCATGATCCAGTAATTCCATACTGAGAAATATACTCTAGAAAAATTCTTACATATATGTACCAGAAGACATATAAAAGAATGTATTATCTTATTCATTGGGGTCAAAATTAGAAATTAACTCTGAAATGTTTAATTAAAAGTCATACAACATAAACTCATCATCCAAAAGTAATGTTTATGGGCACATAAATATTCTTTTCATGGACTAATTCATTAATTTCTAAATTCATTAATAAATATTTGTACATATTATCCTTTTGTAAATGCAGAGATAAAATACACCTGACAGGTCAATTTTTGATATAGCATGAATGGCTTTTTGTTCACACTGACAGGCATATGTACTTTAATCACCAAAAACTATATCAAGTATTTATAAAAGAAAGTCTCTTTTGAGGATTATTTCAGTTTAATCAGGATTAAAAGGAAATAAAACTTTATCCTTATCATCCTTGAGTGAAATAACTTGAGTTTTAATATCTTTACTTAATCAGAAAATACACAAAAGGAAACAATAATATAGAGAGAGCCTGATGTCCTGTGGTCTTCCTTAATAACAACCCATTTTCAAGAGACTATAATCTACTCAACAGAAAGCATTCTACCAAGGATCTTAGTCAGATTCTGAGAAAATTCACACTCAAAATAAACAATGTGTCACTAAAACCAAAACAATGTAGGTATTAGCAGCTGCATAAAGGTTAGCCTCAATCTAATGAGTCATTTCTAAAATGATGAAAAGTATAATTCTTTGAAGTGCTTTCTATTCAAGCTAGAAAATATATAAAGATACAGAATCGTTTACCAAGCAGGCTGACAGAGAAATTTTTCATTTTCTTTCTTGTTTGACTGTATGCAAACATCAAACTAAGAATGGCAAAAATGAATCTCTCTTCCTATATATTAATACTAACTTTTTCTTTGTTTTCTCAAGGTATTTTACTTTCAGCATCCAAGTCCATAAGAAATTTAGATGATGACATGGTATTTAATACATTCAGGTTGGGGAAAGGCTTTCAGAAGGAAGACACTGCAGAAAAATCAGTTATTGCTCCTTCCCTGGAACAATATAAAAATGATGAGAGCAGTTTCATGAACGAAGAGGAAAATAAAGTTTCAAAGGTAAGTGGCAATGTGACTTGTCGTTTATTTCAAGCTAAAAACCAAATCAACCTTCTCTTTACAGAACACAGGCTCCAAACATAATTTCTTAAATCATGGTCTGCCACTGAATCTGGCTATAAAACCTTATCTTGCACTAAAAGGATCTGTAGCTTTCCCAGCTGAGAATGGAGTTCAGAATACTGAATCAACACAAGAAAAGAGAGAAATTGGGGATGAAGAAAACTCAGCTAAATTTCCTATAGGAAGGAGAGATTTTGACAGTGAGTAGTCTTTTCAAAATTCAATTCTTACATTTAAACAATTTAAACTTTCTTCTTCCTTCAGTGCTCAGATGTATGCTGGGAAGAGTCTACCGACCTTGTTGGCAAGTCTGATACCTGTTGGTCCACATCATCTTTTCAGAAGAAAATAAAAGCATTTAATTGCCAATGGGAGGAGAAGCCCATACTGCTACTATAACTTGTGTATGTTAAATGTCTGTTTTAAAAGAAAGTAGTGTTAAGATGTATCAGTAACTGAAATGATATGCTTTCTCTGTGCATTAAACTTTGTGAAAATTCTGCATAATTATGACTTACTAGTATTTTTAAACAATGCTT